GTTGTTGTTGTTGTTGTTGTTGTTGTTTGGCGGGGGGAGACAGGGTCTCGCTCTGTCATCCAGGCTGAAGTTCAGTGGCCCAATCTCGGCTCACTGCAACCTCTGCCTCCTGGGTTGAAACGATTCTCCCAACTCAGCCTCCCAGGTATTTGGGACTACAGGCGCGCACCACCAAGCCCGGCTAATGTTTGTATTTTTAATAGAGATGGGGTTTCCCCATGTTGGCCAAGCTGGTCTCGAACTCCTGACCTCAGATGATCCACCCACCTCGGCCTCCCAAAGTGCTGGGATCACGGGTGTGAGTCACTGCGCCCCACCCATAGTGATGTTTCAATACATATAACACATAATGATCAGGTTCAGTTCCTCATTCTTTATGCCCCTTACCTCTTGGGGCTCTCAGAATAAACTGTTTATCCCCAAAACCACATCTTTGACCTGGAGACCAGCAAATCCAAGAGCTTCTCCTCCCTCTCACTATTCCAGTGGGTGTGGGGAGCTGCTGACCAGCAGTGGATGATGGAGAGAAGGAGGGAAGCCTGTGTTGGGGTACCCAAACCACCCAGATCTGGGACACGCCCTACTGTTCTCTGAAGCAGAGCCCAAGAGGACTCACCATCTGCAGTGGGCCTCCCTATAGAACCCTCCAGCAGGGCTGGGCACAGTGGCTCACATCTATACTCCCAGCACTTTGGGAGGCCAAGGTGAGATCATCACTTGAAGCCAGAAGTTTGAGACCAGCCTGGGCAAGAAGGCAAGACAGTCTTTAATTAAAAAAATAAATAAAAAATAAAAAAAAAGCCCAGGTGCGGTAGCTCACTCCAGTAATCCCAGCATTTTGGGAGGCTGAGGCAGGCAGATTGCTTGAGACCAGGAGTTCGAGACCAGCCTGGGCAACATGGCAAAACCCCATCTCTACTAAACAACAAAATTTAGCCGGGCGTGGTGGCGCATGCCTGTAGTCCCAGCTACTCGGGAAGTTAAGGCACAAGAATCGCTTGAACCCAGGAGGTGGAGATTGCAGTGAGCCAAGATTGTGCCACTACCCTCTAGCCTGGGCAACAAAGTGAGACTCTGTCTCAAAACAAACAAAAAAAGACCCCCTTCGGCAGCAGTAGACGTGACAGTTAACCCACCTCGAGCACTCGGCCATCGATCTGCCTTCCTCCTGGACAGCAGACACTGGGCAACATCAAGTGTGCAGTCCCTAAAATACATCAAAGCTGGGATCACTTCCCCTCCTGGGTAGCTTGGGACCTCCAGTCCCTTTGGAAGAGTTGGTTCATTTTCTTTTTAGGAGGCCTTCTTGAATCTCTAGTCGTCGTCAGGCTTAGGTCACACTACCCATGCACTGATCAGCCCTGCCACGTGGGGGAGGCTCCAAAAAATGAAGCGGTTCCAGGGGTGCCAAGGTTCAGAGCAGAGTCTTGAGAGCCTGAGGGGCAGGAGGAGGCAAAGGTCTCTGAGGACGAAGGGGTTTGGCCACAGTCCCGGAAGATCTCAGGTCGTGGGGCTTCTGTGAGCGGGCACATCCCCTGTGCCTGTGTGATTGTGAGCTTGTGTGCTTGTGTGGTTGGGGGTCCTTCCTGGAGGAGGCATCTAGGTTGAGGGCCCCAGGCCGGGAATGGGGTGGGGCCTGTCGTCAAGGAAGGGACTCAGCCCTGGAGGTTTCTGTGAGAGCTCAAGCCACAGGAGCCACAAGATAAGAGGAGTGTGGCTGCAGAACCCAGGTGGCAGGGCTTTCCTCAGGCCCCTTACTCCTGACCTGGACGAGGCCGGGGCTTCCTCAAGGAGGTAGGAGGTATCCTGGCCAGCAGATCAGCCAGAAGCTCTAGGAGGAAGGTGCTGCGGCCGGGGACTCTGCTGCCCTAGACGTCGCGCTCTGCCCCTCGCCCGCCCCTCTCAGGCTCTCTGACTGCCACCCCTGCCTGCCTGCCCGGCCCTGCACAACATGCAGCCCTCCGGCCTCGAGGGTCCCGGCACGTTTGGTCGGTGGCCTCTGCTGAGTCTGCTGCTCCTGCTGCTGCTGCTCCAGCCTGTAACCTGTGCCTACACCACGCCAGGCCCCCCCAGAGCCCTCACCACGCTGGGCGCCCCCAGAGCCCACACCATGCCGGGCACCTACGCTCCCTCGACCACACTCAGTAGTCCCAGCACCCAGGGCCTGCAAGAGCAGGCACGGGCCCTGATGCGGGACTTCCCGCTCGTGGACGGGTGCGTAATTGCTGCAAGGGGGCGATGGGAGCCTTCACCTGACCCTGGCTTGACATCCCTCCAGCCACAACGACCTGCCCCTGGTCCTAAGGCAGGTTTACCAGAAAGGGCTACAGGATGTTAACCTGCGCAATTTCAGCTACGGCCAGACCAGCCTGGACAGGCTTAGAGATGGCCTCGTGGGCGCCCAGGTACCACAGGGATACACGAGGTGCCACAGCATCCATCCAAGCCAAACCCTGGCCTTCCCCCCAGTTCTGGTCAGCCTATGTGCCATGCCAGACCCAGGACCGGGATGCCCTGCGCCTCACCCTGGAGCAGATTGACCTCATACGCCGCATGTGTGCCTCCTATTCTGAGCTGGAGCTTGTGACCTCGGCTAAAGGTAGGCAAGTTGATGGGAAGCGTTAGGAACTTGGAAAGTAATCACCTGACCTACCTGCCCCCAGCTCTGAACGACACTCAGAAATTGGCCTGCCTCATCGGTGTAGAGGGTGGCCACTCGCTGGACAATAGCCTCTCCATCTTACGTACCTTCTACATGCTGGGAGTGCGCTACCTGACGCTCACCCACACCTGCAACACACCCTGGTGAGCCTAGTGCAGATGGTGTGGGACCGCTGACCAGTCAGACTGCTTCCTGGCCACCCTGCAGGGCAGAGAGCTCCGCTAAGGGCGTCCACTCCTTCTACAACAACATCAGCGGGCTGACTGACTTTGGTGAGGTGAGGACCCTGGTTCACACTCCACCCCAAACCCTGATACCCTTCTCCCAACATGTCCCTGCAGAAGGTGGTGGCAGAAATGAACCGCCTGGGCATGATGGTAGACTTATCCCATGTCTCAGATGCTGTGGCACGGCGGGCCCTGGAAGTGTCACAGGCACCTGTGATCTTCTCCCACTCGGCTGCCCGGGGTGTGTGCAACAGTGCTCGGAATGTTCCTGATGACATCCTGCAGCTTCTGGTGAGAAACTGCCCAGCCCAGGAACCTAAAGCCAGGCTAAGTGTCCACTTGCCCGCCCCTGCAGAAGAAGAACGGTGGCGTCGTGATGGTGTCTTTGTCCATGGGAGTAATACAGTGCAACCCATCAGCCAATGTGTCCACTGTGGCAGGTAACTCCCTCTCCCGGGCTCTCTGAACAGTTCGCAGCTGACTGTCCACCTTCCCCCTCCCCAGATCACTTCGACCACATCAAGGCTGTCATTGGATCCAAGTTCATCGGGATTGGTGGAGATTATGATGGGGCCGGCAAGTGAGTGCCTTCCCTGTGGCTTGTCTTGGGCTGACCCTGGACTGTGGTTCTGAGTCATGATCAGGGAATCAGGTCTGAAACCCACTAGCTGGTGGCCACACAGATTCCCTCAGGGGCTGGAAGACGTGTCCACATACCCGGTCCTGATAGAGGAGTTGCTGAGTCGTGGCTGGAGTGAGGAAGAGCTTCAGGGTGTCCTTCGTGGAAACCTGCTGCGGGTCTTCAGACAAGTGGAAAAGGTACTCTGGGCTGGGCAAGAGAGTAGCCGAGGTGTGGAAGCTGAGCACCGACTGCCACCTCTAGGTACAGGAAGAAAACAAATGGCAAAGCCCCTTGGAGGACAAGTTCCCGGATGAGCAGCTGAGCAGTTCCTGCCACTCCGACCTCTCACGTCTGCGTCAGAGACAGAGTCTGACTTCAGGCCAGGAACTCACTGAGATTCCCATACACTGGACAGCCAAGTTACCAGCCAAGTGGTCAGTCTCAGAGTCCTCCCCCCACATGGCCCCAGTCCTTGCAGTTGTGGCCACCTTCCCAGTCCTTATTCTGTGGCTCTGATGACCCAGTTAGTCCTGCCAGATGTCACTGTAGCAAGCCACAGACACCCCACAAAGTTCCCCTGTTGTGCAGGCACAAATATTTCCTGAAATAAATGTTTTGGACATAGAAACAGACCTGAGTTTCCTTCTCTGCAATGGGGACTGGT